CCGGATTCAAGCAATTCTCCTGCGTCAGCCTCCCGAGTAGCTAAGACCACAGGCGTGCACCACCACGCCCGGCTAATTTTTGTGTTTTTAGTAGAGAGGGGGGTTTCACCATGTTGCCCAGGCTGGTCTCAAACTCCTGACGTCAGGTGATCTGCCCGCCTTGGCCTCCCAAAGTGCTGGGATTACAGGCCTGAGCCACCGCGCCCGGCCACACTTTTGTTTTCCATAAATCTCGCTTTTGTTGCTTCCTTCTTTCCGTGCTTTGTTTGTGCGTTTTGTCCAGTTCTTTGTTCAAGACGTCAAGAACCTGGACACCCTCCACCGGTCACAATAGCAGTTTCGCTTTCCATTCCATTTTATCCAGGGTGGTTTTATCTCCACCCTGGCGTTTGCAGAATCCGGGCAAGTACACAAATGGATGCTCCACAATACTTGTCTAGATATTTAAAAGGTATAAATAAAATAACTTAAATGAATGAAATTTTTATTATTTAAATCTGTTGAAGTCTTGTGTGCATGAAAATAAAACTCCTCCTAATGTGGCGTTCAGTGCCCACGCCGCTGCCACCGTGCCTGGCCCTGCGCCTGGGCGCGCTGTGTCCGCTGCTACAGACGCCGGCGGGCAGGCGGGCAGGCGGGCAGGCGGGCAGGCGGGCAGGCGGGCAGGCGGGCAGGCGGGCGGGGGGAGGCGGCGCAGAGCCCGGCAGGCGCCGCCGTTGCCTCCGCCTCCGCGCGGTCTCCCCGGGGCCAGCTGGGACCCCGAGGGCTGGGGCGGGGGCGGGGGCGCGGGCGACTGCGGCGGGGCCTGGAGGGCGCTGGTCCCAGCCCAGGGCGGGGTCCCGGGGACGCCCCTCGGCCTTAGATCCGCGAGCGGCAGCTCGGGCCTGGGGGCGGGGCCTGGCGGAGAGCGACCCGCTCACTCTGCCCGGGCTGATCTCGCGAGGGCCGCCTGGTCTCGCGGCGCTGGCCTGTGGGCGGAGCGAGCCCTGAAAGGCTATAGGCGAGGGGGCGGCTCCGCGGGGCCGGGCGAGGAGTCCAGAGAGCCATGGCCGCCCTGCGTGTCCTGCTGTCCTGCGTCCGCGGCCCGCTGAGGCCCCCGGTTCGCTGTCCCGCCTGGCGTCCCTTCGCCTCGGGTGAGTGCGCGGTGAGAGCTGGCGGCCCGAATAATAGATACCCCTTTTTGCCTTCTTGCTCCAGGTGCTAACTTTGAGTACATCATCGCAGAAAAAAGAGGGAAGAATAACACCGTGGGGTTGATCCAACTGAACCGCCCCAAGGCCCTCAATGCACTTTGCGATGGCCTGATTGACGAGCTCAACCAGGCCCTGAAGACCTTCGAGGAGGACCCGGCCGTGGGGGCCATTGTCCTCACCGGCGGGGATAAGGCCTTTGCAGGTACGCGCGGCAGCAGAGGCCTTTGTGTCTGGGGTAACTGGAACCTCCTTTCCACTCCTGCTAGCTGGAGCTGATATCAAGGAAATGCAGAACCTGAGTTTCCAGGACTGTTACTCCAGCAAGTTCTTGAAGCACTGGGACCACCTCACCCAGGTCAAGAAGCCAGTCATCGCTGCTGTCAATGGCTATGCCGTGAGTGTTGCTGCCAAGAGTCTCCTCCTCTCGTAAGACTCTCCTGATGCCGAATGTTTTACAGTTTGGCGGGGGCTGTGAGCTTGCCATGATGTGTGATATCATCTATGCCGGTGAGAAGGCCCAGTTTGCACAGCCGGAGATCTTAATAGGAACCATCCCAGGTAAAGAGTGACACTGTCTCTGGCATAGATGCCAGTGCCAGCCATGACCAGCCCCTCCCTGCAGGTGCGGGCGGCACCCAGAGACTCACCCGTGCTGTTGGGAAGTCGCTGGCGATGGAGATGGTCCTCACTGGTGACCGGATCTCAGCCCAGGACGCCAAGCAAGCAGGTATGGGTTGGGGCTGCCCGCAAGAGCCACCTGCACATCACTCACTGACTTTCTTGTGTTTCAGGTCTTGTCAGCAAGATTTGTCCTGTTGAGACACTGGTGGAAGAAGCCATCCAGTGTGCAGAAAAAATTGCCAGCAATTCTAAAATTGTAGTAGCGATGGCCAAAGAATCAGTGAATGCAGGTAGGGGATCTGCCAGGAAGACACTGGAGAGGTCCGTTCATAACTCTGGGACTTTGTTTTTCAGCTTTTGAAATGACATTAACAGAAGGAAGTAAGTTGGAGAAGAAACTCTTTTATTCAACCTTTGCCACTGTGAGTAAACAGTGTTCAACCGGAGAATCAAGTCCAGCTCTGTTTCTGTTCCTTTTCCTGCCAGGATGACCGGAAAGAAGGGATGACCGCGTTTGTGGAAAAGAGAAAGGCCAACTTCAAAGACCAGTGAGAACCAGCTGCCCCTGCTTCACACCTCTGCTTGGAGAGGACAAGTGCAGCCTGTCAGTTTTAGAAGCAAGTAAATCATCCTCTTTTCAAGAGCAGTGTCCGTGGTGTGCAGTTCCTCTCCAATTGCTGCGTGGTCGTGGCCCGACCTCTCACGGCATGACAGCCTTCGTCACCCAGCCTGTGAGGGTCCTGACTGGAGCACCTTCTAAATCTAAGATTCTGCTGAGGAGCCCCCGCTGGTCCCTCTGGGCATGCTGTGCTCGGACGGAAAGCGGGGCCTGCGGGTCCTTGTGTCCCTGCCGCTGAAGAATGGGGCTGCTCTGAGGGAAACGCTGTCTGCTGCCTTCATACAGATGCTGATTAAAGTGATAGCGATTCAGATTACACCACGCCTTGTAGTCATGTCTGCAATGAGC